CCTTTGGAAGAAGGCCGAGGGCTTAGCTTTATGGCTTCAGAATCCGAGGCTCCACCAATCCCCAGCATGGCCAGGGGCCAGGGAAGGGTCTCTGGGAGCCTGCTGCCCAACAGCTGTTCCCTGGGTTATTTTGGTCTAGTGGGAGTCTGTCAATTCTAGGGCATTTGGACCAAAATAGCCAACAGCGGGACAATCTCTTGGTAGCTCTGTGGGGACCCCTCCCCATATAGAAGTTTCTAGAATGAGGTGGGACAGAAAGAAAGGAGTTTGGCATCGGGGTGGTGAAGAGGGAATTTTCCTGCCAGTGTCAGAGGCTGACATCAGCATTTCCTCACTGTCCTTTCATCTCAGCCTTGGCACGTTCCTGACTGCCTCCCTAGGCTATCCAAGGTGGGGTTTTGAGGGGGAGAGAGGAAAAGATAATTTTTGAACTTTGTTCTTGACTTCTTGGTCCTCCCCCAAAGCTGATGAGATATATATTACCTTTTTCCATTTCACAAATGGAGCTACCAGGTCCACAGAGGCAGAGGTACTGGTCTGAGGCCACACAGCTTGGAAGCCAGGCCTGGTGACTCCAGGCCTCAGAGCCTCAGCAGCTGGACCTCTCAGACCAGCAGCTGATCCTTGCATGGATGCCAGTTCCATCCAGAAGTTCGGGGCCGGCATGGAAAGTGCTGACTGGCCCTGCAGGCCACAGCGGGGGCCCTGGCAGCCACTTGCCTCGCTCACCCTCCAGCCTAAGATGGTTCAAGTGCAGGTGGGGGAGGGAAGAGGGAAGACCAGTCACTCACTCTCTCCCCTTGGAACCCCGCCCAAATTCAGACCAGCAGACCCTGGCGCGGCACCCGAGAACCTGCAGGGATTGCCCCCGGAGCAGAGTCAGAGTGACCCAGGTCCCACTCCCTTTGGCGACATAGGGTGGCGTGCAGGGAGCGTGCTTTGGCACCAGGCGGGCGCGAGGGGGCAGGGCGCACGCCCGGGACACGCCTTAGGGAAACCGCTCCTGGGCTTGGTAGCTGAACTTAGACGTCGAGTGCAGCCCGCCCGGTGCGCGCGGCGTCTTACTGCCAGATCTCGGAAATCAGCTGCCAGGGTGGGGCCGCGTTTTGGCGACGGCCACTCGGCCACCCCTGCCGCTCCCGCCTCTCCCAAGAGATTTTTCTAGCGGGTTAATTTCCTGTCCGGGTAAACCCTTTGGTGAGTCCCTCGCCCCTCCCTCCCCGCCCCTCCCCTCTCCATCCCTGCTGTCCCGGCTCCCCAGTCCGTCCGCGCCGCGCTCCATCGCCCCCGCACGCCCGGGCGCACGCCCTCCCCGCCCGGGCCGCCCTCTGGCTCCCCGCGCCCGGCAGCCAGTGCCTCACCGCGCCGTCCCGCGCCAGGGCTCGCTCCGAGAGCCGCTTCCTTCTCGCCGCGGCCGGCGCGGGCCCCCCGGCCATGCGCCCCCGAGCCCCAGCCTGCGCCGCCGCGGCGCTCGGGCTCTGCAGCCTTCTGCTGCTGCTCGCGCCCGGGCACGCGTGCCCCGCGGGCTGCGCCTGCACCGACCCGCACACCGTGGACTGCCGCGACCGCGGGCTGCCCAGCGTGCCAGACCCTTTCCCCCTGGACGTGCGCAAGCTGCTGGTGGCCGGCAACCGCATCCAGCGGATCCCCGAGGACTTCTTCATCTTCTACGGCGACCTGGTCTACCTGGACTTCAGGAACAACTCGCTGCGCTCGCTGGAGGAGGGCACGTTCAGCGGCTCGGCCAAGCTCGTGTTCCTCGACCTCAGCTACAACAACTTGACCCAGCTGGGCGCCGGCGCCTTCCGCTCGGCCGGGAGGCTGGTGAAGCTTAGCCTGGCTAACAACAACCTGGTGGGCGTGCACGAGGACGCCTTCGAGACCCTGGAGTCGCTGCAGGTGCTGGAGCTCAACGACAACAACCTGCGCAGCCTCAGCGTGGCCGCCCTGGCCGCGCTGCCCGCGCTGCGCTCCCTGCGTCTGGACGGGAACCCCTGGCTGTGCGACTGTGACTTCGCCCACCTCTTCTCCTGGATCCAGGAGAACGCATCCAAACTGCCCAAAGGTGAGCCGAGCCGGCTAGGCTGGGGGAGGGAGATCACGACATCTGTGTCCTTTTGCCTTTCCAGGTTAGAGGCTTCCAGCACTCCTCGGCTCTCAGGCACGTCCCCATGACCTCTCTGCATCGGCATATCTCTTTCTCCTGCTCTGACCTGCCTGCCTCCCTTTTATAAGGACCCTTGTGATTATATCAGGACTGCCTGCAAATCCAGGATAATCCCCCCATCCCAAGAACCTTTATCTAATCACATCGGCAAAGCCCCTTCTGCCTTACAAGGCAGCATATTCACAGATTCTGAGGATTAGCATGTGGACGATTTAGGGGGTCGGCCTGGATCTCCTCCAGGGAAGTAACCTCACTTCTGTGTCCCCACCTGTGACAGTAGAAGGTCAGATAATGGCGAGGTCTTCTCCACCTGTGTAGGCTCATTTCTCATGAAACCTCTCCTTGCCCACCCCAAAGGCCCCACCCCGAGGTCACTTCCCCGTACCACAACCCTGGCCCTGGTGACAGCAGTTGCTGCAGCACCGAGCCCCGCTGAAGGCCACCAGGTGCAGATATCTGGTGCTGGGAACCTGGGTCTTCCCTGGCCCCTGCTGCTGGAAAAATTATAAATACAAAAAAAAAGCAACTTGATTTCTGACTTGCCAGGAAAATCAGAATTGCTTGTATTGGTAAATTATTTTGAAGCTATTTGAAGCATAGAGAGCACTTCGTGAGCCGAGGGTGAGATGCCTGCACTCACGGGAAGATATCCCTGGAATGACTGTCGCACACAGCACAGAGACAGAAGGGGAGTCCCCATTCCAGGGATAGCGTGGCCCCCAGGGAACTCCCAAGAGCGACGGGACTCACGTGGTCGGAGGTTAGGCCTGGGTCAGGGGGGAGAGGGGAGCGGCAGAGCAGAGATGCGTCACATCTTTTATAATAGAATCGTGAATGCTGTGTTATGTTGGCTTGTCTGCACTTTGAGATCTGCTGGGTCCACAGAGGTGCCAGTCAAACAGGTCCTGGATGAGTAAGAGAAGAATTCATAGAGTGTCAGGGCTGGGTAATGGTATGTTTTCAAAAAGTCCTTTTTTTTTTCTTTTTTGAGGTGGAGTCTCACTCTGTCACCCAGGCTGGAGTGCACTGGTGCGATCTCAGCTCACTGTAACCTCCATCTCCCAGATTCAAGTGATTCTTGTACCTTAGCCTCCTGAGCAGCTGGGATTGCAGGCACCCGCCACCAGGCCCGGCTAATTTTTGTATTTTTAGTAGACATGGGGGTTGTGCCATGTTGGCCAGGCTGGTCTCGAGCTCCTGACCTTAGGTGATCCACCCACCTCGGCCTCCCAAAGTGCTGGGATTACAAGCGTAAGCCACCGCACCCGGCCAAAAATCCTTTTTTTAAGAATGAAAATTTTCTCTATTTTTTGCATTATATTTTTCCTCCAAATAAATGTAACAACAACACGTTGTCTATCCATGAAATGGATTATTATGCAGCCTTAAAA